ACTGTAGCCTCTGCCTCCGAGGTTCAAGCGATTCTCATGCCTCAGCCGCCCTAGTAGCTAGGATTACAGGCGCCCTCCACCACACACAGCTATTTCCAGGTACATTCTTGACGCTAGGAATTCAGCAAAGAATAAGACAGTTAAGGTCTCCGATGCTCATAGGCCTCACATTTTAGAGAGGGATGAATGTCCAATAAGCATATAAACGTATAATATGTCAGGGTCGTATGACTACAAGGAACAGTGATTGTTACAACCCAGATGAGAGGGAAAAATAAAGGATTCCAAATATCCCCCTTGGGAAGTAGAGTCAGGATTCAAACAAAGAACTGTATGGCTTCAAGTTCATGGTCTTTAATCTCCTGGAGGCTGTCTCTCTTTCTTTTTTCTTTTTTTTAATCAGTGTTGGGATCAAATTCTGGCTCCCCTAGGAAGCATCTGGCAAGGTTTCGGGAGCCATCGGGTTGGCCATGTTATGCTGGAATATTTATAAGCACCGGAGGGTTATCCCCATGTCGTAGAAAATGAAACTGAAGCTCAGAGAGATTTGCACTCTCTGCCCTTTTGTACAACTCATTTTTCCCCAGTATGTGGAATTGAGGGAGCTTCACGCTTCTAGCTGTCATGATTCCAAGATTCTACGACATGTGGGAGAGGATCCTAAGGTTCGGGGAACCGCGGAGGTTTCGGGGTTCTAGAAATCCGAGGTTCTAAGCCTAGGTGCTCCAATAAACCCAGTGAGAGCCAGCCCAGGTTTCCGGTCTGTACCCGCTGGTGCAAGCCCAGAGACAAGCAGGCGCCACCCATGAGCCCCTCTGCGGCCCCCTCCCGGGTCCCACCTCGCAGGCCAGCTGGAGGGCGCGATCCTGGCGTCCCCCGACGGCCTGGGGCCCCAATCCAGAGGCCTGGGTGGGAGGGGACCAAGGGTGTAGTAAGGAAGCGCCTTTTGCTGGAGGGCAACGGACCGGGGCGGGGAGTCGGGAGACCAGAGTGGGAGGAAGGCGGGGAGTCCAGGTTCCGCCCCGGAGCCGACTTCCTCCTGGTCGGCGGCTGCAGCGGGGTGAGCGGCGGCAGCGGCCGGGGATCCTGGAGCCATGGGGCGCGCGCGCGACGCCATCCTGGATGCGCTGGAGAACCTGACCGCCGAGGAGCTCAAGAAGTTCAAGCTGAAGCTGCTGTCGGTGCCGCTGCGCGAGGGCTACGGGCGCATCCCGCGGGGCGCGCTGCTGTCCATGGACGCCTTGGACCTCACCGACAAGCTGGTCAGCTTCTACCTGGAGACCTACGGCGCCGAGCTCACCGCTAACGTGCTGCGCGACATGGGCCTGCAGGAGATGGCCGGGCAGCTGCAGGCGGCCACGCACCAGGGTGAGCCGCCCCCGTTCCCCTCCACCCCGTCTGGAAGGGGATCACTTGGCCCATATCCTTCCAGGCTCTGGAGCCGCGCCAGCTGGGATCCAGGCCCCTCCTCAGTCGGCAGCCAAGCCAGGTGAGGCCTCCACACCCAGCCCGGCCCCACCGGCTGCTGGCTCATGTTCTCCTCCCACCCCCAGGCCTGCACTTTATAGACCAGCACCGGGCTGCGCTTATCGCGAGGGTCACAAACGTTGAGTGGCTGCTGGATGCTCTGTACGGGAAGGTCCTGACGGATGAGCAGTACCAGGCAGTGCGGGCCGAGCCCACCAACCCAAGCAAGATGCGGAAGCTCTTCAGTTTCACACCAGCCTGGAACTGGACCTGCAAGGACTTGCTCCTCCAGGCCCTAAGGGAGTCCCAGTCCTACCTGGTGGAGGACCTGGAGCGGAGCTGAGGCTCCTTCCCAGCAACACTCCGGTCAGCCCCTGGCAATCCCACCAAATCATCCTGAATCTGATCTTTTTATACACAATATACGAAAAGCCAGCTTGAACTTGTGTGTTTTCCTGCTTCTAGCCTGCTGGC